TTATGCTGGAGGTTGCAATATTTTTGTGTGAAAAACCAGACCTTGACGGTGACTTTGAGCAGTAGGATATAAATAACTCCTACAAGCTTAGCATTCCAATAATGGAACACTGGGCATAAATTAAGAATACACAATATTCTATTGTGTATTTATATAGTGTATATATATATACACACACATAATATAGTGTACATATATATACAATAGAATATATAGAAACAGTATATATAATATAAAATATACAATATACAGTATACGTTATATATTATATACATATAGTGTATATACACACAGTGCATATACTATATATAGTGGTGTATATGTATATACATGTATATATACATATATATAGTGGTGTGTGTGTATATATATATTATATATACTACATTCTGTTTATCCATTCACCCATCAGTGGGAGTTTGGTTTATTTCAACCTTTTAGCTGTTGTAAATGATGTCATTGTGCGCCTGACATACAAATATCTGTTGCACTCTGTTCTTTTGAGTATATACCTATAAGTGAAGTTGCTGGATCATATGGTAATTCTGTGTTTAATTTTTTGAGGAACCACCATTCCGTTTTCCATGGTGGCTGAGACATTTTTAGATTCCCACCAACAATGCAAAAGGGTTCTCATTTCTCCATGTCCTCACCAATATTTGTTATTCTCTGGGTTTTGTTTTTGTTTTTAATAAGTCATCCCAGTGGTGTGAAGTGGCATCTCCTTGTGGTTTTGACTTGCATTTCCCTATGATTAGTGATACTGAGCATCTTTTCTTGTGCTTTTGGCCATTTGGATATTTTCCCTGGAGACACAGCTATTCAAGTCCTTTGAACACATTTTAAACTGGATAGTTTGTCTTTTGTTGTTGAGTCATAGAAGTTCTTTATATATTCTGGATATTAATGTCTTATCAGATATATAATTTACACATTTTTCTCTTATTTCATGGGTTGTTTTTTCACTCTTTTATAGTGTCATTTGATGCAAAGAAGGCTTTTATTTTGATGAAGCCCAGTTTCTTTTCTTTTTCTTTTCTTGCCTATGTTTTTAGTGTCATATCTAAGAAATCATTGCCTAATCTAAGATCATGAAGAAGTTCCTTTATGTTTTCTTCTAAGAGTTTTATAGTTTTAGCCCTTATATTTGGGTCTTTGATTCATTTTGAGTTAATTTCCACATATCAAATCCTGCTTTTAACGTCTATATTATTTTGTCTTCTGAGGACAAAGACAGTCATAGGACATTTCTGAACTGGATTTGAATCCCCTGTCCCTCAGGAGTCAATGTAAATATTCGTCTTGTCTAGCTTCTAGCATCCACCTGCTCCACCTTGAGTTGGGTTAGCTGCTACCTTCTCTGAGCTCCCAGGGTGGTGAGACGCAGCCCTAATGCAGGACTTATCACTGTCTAAAGCATTATAGCCTGAATCTCTCTCCCTTGTAATACCAGGGACATGTCTCTCTCCATTAATTTATTATGTTTCCAAATATTTGGAGCATCTACCATAATTTTATCTCTTGCTCATCATTTTCCAGCCTATACTAAGATTCTTAGTTGATTATAGGCTCTCAAATACTTACAGATTTGAATTAATAATCATAATAACAACTTAAACTTATTGAGCATCTACTCTCTGCCGGGTATGTGATTAAACCCTTTGCATGGGTCATACTGATCCAATCCACAGCTCTTTTTGGATAGGTACTATTGTAGTCATCTTCACATAATAGATGCAGCAAAGAGAGGCTAAAACAATCTCAAGGTCACATAAAAGTAATAGCAGGGCTAGTGTTTAACCCAGGCAGTTCACGTGCAGAGCCAATGCTCCTAGCTGGTCTGTTACAAGTTCCACTTGAGGGACTGAGAGCAGCTCAGTAAAACAAATTCCCAGTAAAACTCCCTTGTTCCAGGGCTTAATCCTGGAATCTCAGAGTCCTCCCTCACACACAGTGTGGAAATCCCTTCAGAGGTCTCTGAAAGGCTTTTGATCACCCACATACTCTCTGTCTCCCTACCTCTTGGAGCGGCTTATTCTATTGTTGATGGGCTTCAGGTGTGATTTACACATTCAACAAGATCTGAGATAGATTTGGACAGAAGTCCTACCTTCGGGGCTTCCTGGTTATGTGACCTTGGGCATATTTAACCCCCACTACCTCAACTGCAAAATGGGGAGCACAATACCATGCATGGCATTGAGTTGTGAAGCTTCCATGAGGCGATGTTCAAGGCCTGGTGCATTTGAAGAACTCAATGACTGTTGGGTATTGTTGCATCATAAACTCATCATTTCAGTGTCTGTCTCCTTCCTGTGACTGGGCTGTGCACTCCTGGAGGATATAAGATGGTGTTTTGTTCATCTTAGCACAGGGATTGGCACTTGGTAGACACCCACTGGATGCTTGTTGAATGAACAAATGAATGAATGGACAAATGAACAGGGCCTCAAGTGAACAAACAAATGGCAGTGCTAATGTGGGAACCTGGGACAAGACTTGGTGATTTGTAAGCCCCCAGGCAGAGGTGGTAAAGCACCTTTTGTTATGTGTATTCAAGCATCCATCCAGCCAAAAGTGCTGGATTCAGGAAAGATGGCATCTAGCCCAGTGAGGTAAGAAAAAGCAGGGCTTTCTTCCCAGAACACTATCAGCTAAGTGATTATCTCCATATACCAGGTGAGGAAACTGAGGCCCAGAGAGGACAGGTCACTTGAGCAACGTCACACAGGTGGAAGGAGGATTGTAGAACCTGTGCTTTTTAACAACTGCTGCTGCTGTGACTCACCAGAGTCTGAGTATTGAGAAGAAAGAACACACTGAAGGCAGAAGAGTCAGAAAGAGCTGAGCGAGTGAGGAGCTGCCTCCAGTGAAAGTCCAAGGGATAATGGCTGTTTTCTTTTCTTTCCTCTGCAGGTTTGAGACGGGCCAACTCAGTCCAGGCCTCCAGACCTGCCCCAGGCTCGGTGCAGAGCCCAGCGCCACCTCAGCCTGGGCAGCCAGGTACCTGCCACTCACCTGCTAGCACCTGCCCATGCATCTCTGTTTGTCTCCTCTCCCTGCTCAGGGACCCCAGGAGGAAGCAGACCGGGTCCTGGGCCAGCAGGACGCTTTCCAGATCAGAAGCCAGGCAAGTATCTGCTTCCTCCCATGCCTGCCCAAGCTGCATGTTTCCTGTCCTTATCTCCCTGCAGAGGTGGCTCCGAGCGACCCTGGGACCACTGCCCCACCCCGAGAGGAGAGAACAGGGGGAGTCGGGGGCTACCCAGCAGTTGGAGCCAGAGAGGACCGAATGAGCCACCCCTCCGGACCCTATTCCCAAGCATCTGCAGCTGCCCCCCAGCCTGCTGCAGCCCGCCAGCCACCACCCCCAGAGGAGGAGGAAGAGGAAGCCAACAGCTACGATTCGGATGAAGCAAGTAGGTGGTGCCTAAGGGAGAGGTATCTTGGAGTTATCTTGGTTCCTGTCTCTGCCCCCTTCAGCCACCCTGGGTGCCCTGGAATTCAGCCTTCTCTACGACCAGGACAACAGCTCCCTGCAGTGCACCATCATTAAGGCCAAGGTGGGTGATGGGGACCATGCAGGGAACCTCTCGGCCCTCACACCATTGCCTCCTTCTCTTGCAGGGCCTGAAGCCCATGGATTCAAACGGCTTGGCTGATCCCTACGTTAAGCTGCACCTCCTGCCGGGAGCCAGCAAGGTACCATATGGCCTGGGCTTCTCTGCAAACCGAGGTGTCTCTGTCCATCTCTCTCGGGCTCTAGTCCAACAAGCTTCGTACAAAAACTCTGCGGAATACCCGGAACCCCATCTGGAATGAGACCCTCGTGTATCACGGCATCACCGATGAGGACATGCAAAGGAAGACCCTCAGGTACCTGGCAGGCAGAGGGCAGAGAGGGAGGCTTTCTCTCTCTACCCCCTTGTGTTGGTGGCAGGATCTCCGTCTGTGATGAGGACAAATTTGGCCACAATGAATTTATTGGTGAGACCAGATTCTCCCTCAAGAAACTGAAGCCCAACCAGAGGAAGAATTTCAACATCTGCCTGGAGCGAGTGATTCCTGTGAGTGACTTTACCCTGAGGATCTGATGGGAATGTTATCTTTTATTTGTTTTCTTCTTTTAAGATGAAACGTGCTGGGACCACCGGGTCAGCCCGAGGCATGGCCCTTTATGAGGAAGAGGTGAGCACTGAGCAGGAATTGAAGCCACAGTCCAAGGCCCACACTGCCTTTTCCCCCAATGCAGCAGGTGGAGCGTGTTGGTGACATCGAGGAGCGTGGCAAGATCCTGGTCTCCCTCATGTACAGCACACAGCAGGGAGGCCTCATTGTGGGCATCATACGCTGCGTGCACCTGGCTGCCATGGACGCTAATGGCTACTCAGACCCATTCGTCAAGCTGTAAGTCAATGCCTTGGGGCTACAGGTGGGCCCATCCATAATAGCATGTTGTGTCGCCTCCCAGCTGGCTGAAACCGGACATGGGAAAGAAGGCCAAACACAAGACTCAAATTAAAAAGAAAACCTTGAATCCCGAATTCAATGAGGTAAGGCTGCCCTATTCTTTTTCATGCTCTGGCTTACCCACATGTCTTCCTCTGTTGTATTCAGGAGTTTTTCTATGACATCAAACACAGTGACCTGGCAAAGAAGTCACTGGACATTTCAGTCTGGGACTATGACATCGGCAAGTCCAATGATTACATCGGTGAGTGTTCCTAACTCCAGAGAAAACGCCCTCACCTGCTCCTATCTTCCCATTTATCCTCCAGGAGGCTGCCAGCTGGGGATCTCTGCCAAGGGAGAGCGCTTAAAACACTGGTACGAGTGTCTGAAAAATAAAGACAAGAAGATAGAGCGCTGGCACCAGCTACAGAATGAGAACCACGTGTCAAGTGATTAGGCTAGTGCCCAGGTCCCCATCTCCATGTCCCGGGTCCCCCCCAGCCTGCTCTAGCTGCCCACCGCACCCTGATCTCTCTTCTCTATGCCTACCTCCCCCCATACCCTGCTGATCTCCCTGAGCCTGCCTTTGAGCCCCCGTCACGTTGGGCACTGCTGCCAAAGACTCCCTCCTCCCTGATGCTGGGATGTGGGCTCTGAATACAGCCCCTCTCTCATCCCTGGGATGGAGCAATGGGGATGGGGTTGGGGAGACGTTTACAAAGAGGTTGATCATTTAATAACCTCTCAGTTTGGGTAAATTACAAAGGTTCTTCATCATTTAGGACTGTTTTTAGACCCTCCTAGCCTTGAACACACACATGTACACACACACACACACACACACACACACACCCTTTCATTCCCTGTGTTGTGTCTCTGTATATCCCCAGTTGTCAGCAGACCCGGACAATGCTGTGAGAGAAGCATTGGGGCACAAATAGAGCCTCCGGGCTCCCACTGCCCCCTGAGATGTACACCCTGATTGCCAGGAAAACAGACTGCTGTGTTCAGTAACACACCCTCCCTGCTCCAAGTGCACCAGGATGCAAATGCACAGAATTCACCAGGGGCTTGGACGCTCTCCTCTTTCCGAATGTCACCTGTGTGCTTCCTAGCAAAACAAAAACAAACGACAACAACAAAAAACCCTTCCTCTGTCACCTTTTCTCCTCCTCCCTCTTCTTTCCCTTCCATGATAGTAGATTCTCTCTTTCTCAGCCTCTCCCCTCTCCTTTCTCTCCCTGCCTTTCTTCCCTTTGCCTTTCTCTCTCTCTAAAGCAGTAACACCGCAAAAACAACAGCAAAAAAAGTGTATGTTAACCTAGCCTCACCCCCTTGCTCTCACCAGCCTGACCAGGAAACTGAGAAACTGGCCCAAACCTGAGATTCCACTTGGGCCCACGCTTCTTAACTGACCCACTCCTCCCGTTGGCAGAACCAGACATTCCCAGGGCTTGGGCCAATGGCTGGCACTGCCCTGAGTGCATGGCAGCATCCCTCAAGCTGTGTAGATGCCCCATAGAGGACTCTCTCATCCGTGGGCTCCCCGGGTGGGCACGGAGGCATTTAGAAGACCAGGGCCATGGGTCTGAGGAAGCCTCAGCCAAAGCCTCCAGCCTTTCTCCTTTCTCCGCTCTTAGGTAAATGAACAAGCTACCCTCCTCCCCAATGCCCTTGACTCTGTTTCATTGACTCTTTTGCATCCCATCTCTCACTCAGAACCCCCTCCAGTCTCTCTGTCTCTCTTTGTCTGTCTCTCTGTCTCCTGCACTCTCGTTACTAAGCTTCCTGGGAGAATCAAATAATATCATGGCTATGGAACAGTAGAGAGAGACAGGCCTGATGCCAAAGGCTTTGGGCTCATCATCAATCTTTCACTTTCTTCCTATAAAAAAAATTATTTTATAAAGGAGGAAAAGGCAATGTGGGCAAACATTACAAATTTGAGGTTGAAGTCAGGCAATCTTCAATGCCCTGTGAGAAAGGTTCGATTTTCCCAATTTTGATGAAGTCTTCCCTCATGAAAATCACTCCCAGTCATCCCAAACCCCTGACATTCTCTACAGAAGCATCAGACAGATACTCAAACTCTCACTTTCCCCAAATCACATCTCTTAACTTTTCAACGCCCTCCACCCTCAGCTCCCTGCACAATTCATGGGAGGACTCATTTCTTGCCTTGAATAACCATTTTCTAAACATCGAGCTCTTCACCTTCCCCAAGGTGGCCAACAGCTTCCTGGCTGCCATCTTTCCTTTTGACCTTATCTTTCCCCATTAGTCCCTGGTGGCACCTACTCTCAGCCCACCTCCCTCACCACAGTTTCCCCTTAGGAGACAGCATGCTGGCTGTGTCGCCCAAGCCTGATGCTGGTGTAGGCGCTGGAATCAGCATGCAGCAAGCTCACAGTGCCCCTAGTCTGGGTGCCCGCTGTCCCCGACAAATGTAACCACCTCCCTGCCTAGAATACACACACGTCCTCCGGTGCATGCACAACCACCCAGCATCTTTCTTTGTGATGATGTAGCCAAAAATAAAGTAGGAGCATCCAAGAAAACGAGTGGTCTGCAGTTTTCCTTTCTGGTTTCT